TCAGTTACACATCAAACTCCTTATTTTACTCTGACTACTGCACTTGACTAGTCTAAAAAAAGAATTATAAGATGAATTAAAGACACGTTCAGATAAGCAAAACTGAGAACGTTTGGCAAAAGCAGATCTTTACTAAAGGAAATTATGAAGAATGTACCTCGGGCAGAAGGAAAAGTGTCAAGATCAAGTGTCAAGGAAGATTAGAGATTTAAGAAGGTATAAGAAGGTTAGAAAAGTAAGAAAAAAATATGCCGTCAACTCTAAAAACTACAAGTATAAAGAAAAAAGATTATTGGGAAATCCAAATAACCTACCTTAGGAAATTCTAAAAGAATATACGAGCTCACATTCCTTTGGTCATAAGAGCAGTGTCATCATTAGACATCAGGTCGCCTCTGGAAAATTCCATTGTGAGTTTAAAAGGCAAATGACGTCTATAATTCTAAAACTAGTTCTCCCACCGAAACTCTAGAAAGGATCTTGGGATCTGCAGGGTCTCCCGGATCACACTTTGAGAACTGCTGCTTTAGTCTTCCTCCCATCTCCTAAGGCCAGAGCTCCTGAGTTTGCTTCCCACTGGCCAAGGAGAAAAGAGCAAGGTCACTTGTCGGGGGGCTGCAGAGGGAATTACCTTCTTTCATTTGCAAATGTTACTGGGGGACACACCGGCTCCCAGTAGGGTTTCCGCCAAGGCTCCGCGAAACGCCACTAGAGGGCGCCGCTAGCGAATCCCACAGCGCGCCCCGCTGCCCCCACTTTTGTCCTCCGGGTTCACACGGGCGCCCGGAAGAGAGGGTGGTGCCTGGGAGAGGAAACGATGCGCCCCGGGGCCGCGGCCTCATTGGATGAGAGGTCCCACCTCACGGCCCGAGGCGGGGCTTCTTTGCGCTTAAAAGCCGAGCCGGGCCAATGTTCAAATGCGCAGCTCTTAGTCGCGGGCCGACTGGTGTTTATCCGTCACTCGCCGAGGTTCCTTGGGTCATGGTGCCAGCCTGACTGAGAAGAGGACGCTCCCGGGAGACGAATGAGGAACCACCTCCTCCTACTGTTCAAGTACAGGGGCCTGGTCCGCAAAGGGAAGAAAAGCAAAAGACGAAAATGGCTAAATTCGTGATCCGCCCAGCCACTGCCGCCGACTGCAGTGAC